GACTCAGCTCCCAGCTAAAACAACCCAGGATCCAGGTTTCCCACCCCCTTCCAGTGGTCTGATGTGCGTCGGAGGAGCGAGGAGAAAGGAGCAAGGAGCAAGCTGGGCCTGAGGAGCAGGGAGCGCGGGATGGGGGACGTCCCGGAAGTCACTGACGAGCTGGCTGCCGCCTCTGCGGGATCAGTTTGGGCTGAGGGCCCAACAATAACAGGCGCCCGGGCCGGGCGGGGGCCGCGGGGATCCGAAGCTGGAGGGCGGGACCTGGATTGGAGGAGGCGGGTGGGACGCCTCCAAAGGCCGAAGGGGATTGGAAGAGGGAGGTAAGGGGCGGTGGAGCTCGAGGAATGGGCCGGAGAACTAGCGGGTCGAGCGAGGAGCGAGCATGCTGATTGGGTTTCGCGGAAGGAGACGGACCAGAGCTGGCCGAGGATTGGCCGCGGTGCCTAGGGGGCGTGGCCGGCGCGCGCGAGAGGGAGCGCGAGGGAGCTGGCTGCGGGCCTGCCTGCCAGCTAGCCGGAGCCGCGGGTGAGCGCGGCGAGCGGCGACCCTGGTGAGGAGCGCGGCGCGGGAGGCACGTTCCTTAGCTCCGCCGCGGCCGTCCTCCGCGGCTCGAGGACTCCGCTTCCTTCCCTCCCCTCCCCTGCGCTCCGGCCTGGGGTCTCGGCGCGGGGAGCGGAGGGAAGGGACGAAGGAGGAGTAGGTGAAAGCGGGGTGAGGGGCGGAAGGGTCCCGGCGCGGGGTGAGGCGAGGGCTGCCTCTTGTTCTCCCGCCGCTGCCGCCGTCTCCTGGTCGGGTGCCGCGGCCAGAGGCGCGCGGGGCTGCCGAGGCACCCGCACTATGCAGGCAGACTGCCGGCCGCCGCGATGGCGAGCCGGGCGGTGGTGAGAGCCAGGCGCTGCCCGCAGTGTCCCCAAGTCCGGGCCGCGGCCGCCGCCCCCGCCTGGGCCGCGCTCCCCCTCTCCCGCTCCCTCCCTCCCTGCTCCAACTCCTCCTCCTTCTCCATGCCTCTGTTCCTCCTGCTCTTACTTGTCCTGCTCCTGCTGCTCGAGGACGCTGGAGCCCAGCAAGGTGAGTGGTCCCAGGGGAGTGAGCGGCGGGGGAACCTCCGTCGGGGCTGCGGGTCTCTTGGCCCCTGAACAAATCTGCAGACGCTGCAGGGAGGCGCGGTGCGCTTTCGTGCGTGGCCGGACCTGGCTGGGTACTCACGGGGTTGAGTTGCAAAGGCAAGGTCTTGCCCGTCTGTCCCCCAAGTTGGCGCGGCTTTACTTTTTGGCAAGGCCATTTATTTTTCTGAAAGGGGGACGTGAGACCCTGCTATGAAAGCCTCGTTGATATTAGGTCCTTCTGGGGAAAATTTTGGGGAGGAAAAAGAACCTTTGGAGGTAATGACCCCTAAAGTTAAGCTGCACGGATGGATGGACACTGTAGGAAGGCAGGTTAATTAAATAGCATCTTAAGCCTATTAAAGGTAAGTGGTGGTAATTATGATCCTTTGTGAAAGAGCCCGGGTTCTGAAGCGAATGGAATAGTTTCTGCTTATCTCTGAGTCTTGGATTCAGAACATGTTCTTTACAATCCATCATTGAGGCTGGTGGTCTAGACTGCCTTGGTCAAACACTGGGTCTGACCCAACGCTATGCTAATTTGCCCAAGTGAAGCTCTCCACATTAAAAAGGTAAGCCTTTCCAGAAAGTGACAAAACTTTTTTTTTTTTCCACCTACAATCCTTGAAAAACCTGTTCCAGAAACAGGCAAAACTGTTTATTAAATACTTATCATAATGGAAGGAGAATGCAGGGTGATTTCTTTTCCCCTTTAGTACTGTTTTCCCGTAGTGTACCACACTTTTTGAATCAGTTTGGCATCAGTTTTTGAAAAGATATTTCCATTGCATTTTCCATTTTATTGCAGTGGGAAGGATAAGGATTGGATTGTTACTTATTGCTAGGAAGAGAGTTTTTTAAAAAGAAAATTGTTCTCTGCCTTTAAGCCCAGCTTTATGTTGCTCTCATGGTTTTCAGTGAAGTATGGAATCATGGCCTGTCATTAAGAAGATGCCGAACCTTGACAGGCATGTGGAAATATAATCTCTGTAACTATAAGGAAAAAATGTATTTGGCAAACTGACCCCTTACATCTAGACACGTTTCTATATAGAGTAACTCAAAATTTAGATGCTTAGCATTTAGGTTTTAGTTAGATCGTCTTCTAAAATTACTGAACATCATCATCATTTAATATATTAAAGTGTGAAATCCTTCTTTCCACTGTAGAGATGTATTTCCCTCCTGGTAGGGGGGAAAACAGGCTTATATATGGCTAACACTTAGGGCTTACTTTGTGGCTGGAACAACTGGACTAAGTGGTTTGGGTTTATTAACTCCTTGAATCTTCACTACAATCAGCTGAGATAGTTATTGTTATCCCAGTTCAAACGTAAGGACATTGAGACACAAAGAATATAAGGTACCTTGATGCAGGAGGGCATATTACTCCATAGGCAGAGTACTCTGCTTTGCTTGTTTCTGGATCTGATAGTGTTTGTATCATGTTATTAAAAAAAATCTTGGAACAGTATAGAATCAGTTACATGTCTACCTTCCAAATGAGGGATTGCCTTGTTTTTAGAAAAGGCCAGTCTACCGGGCGCGGTGGCTCACACCTGTAATCCGAGCACTTTGGGAGGCTGAGGCGGGCAGATCACGAGGTCAGGAGATCGAGACCATCCTGACCAACATGGTGAAACCCCGTCTCTCCTAAAATACAAAAAATTAGCCGGGCATGGTGGCACATGCCTGTAGTCCCAGGTACTCAGGAGGCTGAGGCAGGGGAATCGCTTGAACCCGGGAGGCGGAGGTTGCAGCGATCGCGCCACTGCACTCCAGCCTGGCGACAGAGCGAGACTGTCTCAAAAAAAAAAAAAAAAAAAGAAAAAGAAATAGCCAGTCTAATCAGACAAGCAACATTACTTCATTTTTTAAGGTTTAATATAATTTTTTTTTACCAGAACATTTTAACAAATACATTTCTCTTTAACAGTGTCATCTTATGTAAACATCAACATAAATAGAAATGATTCTGATAATTAAAAGACTTTTTTTTTTTTTAGTTCTTCTAAATTGCTTGGGTAAATTTTGCTAAATCATTTAATATTTAATCTCTTTGTACCTCAGTTTTCTACATCATTAAGGTGAGCATGCATACCTATCTCATAGCTTAATATAAATGAAATGATAGTATGCAGGAATTTTGCAAAGGGAAAAGCTTAAAATAGCTATAAATGATTATTACTAATCTCGATCTTACTAAGTTGATAAATTAAGAGCTAATTAGGTATACATCATCTGAAAACTCACAATTATTTGAGATTTGAATTTTCTCATTTTTAAAAATTAAATTTTTTACTCAAAGGACCCTAAAGCAGCCCGTGGTGGAATTCCTTTTAAGCCAGTCTTCCCAGTCTAACAGATGTTCTTTAGGGTCTACTGATATTCCCTCACATAACCTGAAAAGAAGTCTGTTTAAAACACCTTTAGAATTTTTAATGGGATTTGTACATGTTGTAATGTTCAGCTACAAGGTAGAGTTTTTACTCTATAAGAAGTCTTAAGACTGGAAGGAAATAAACTGTTGACAGTTGTTGTCTTTTGGTGGTAAAATTGTGGGACATTTCTTTATACTTTTCTAAATTTTCTGTAATTCGCATATAGTCAGAATAAAAATTAAACTGCAAAAAAGGTTTCTTTGATAGATTTTTTTTCTTTATTTGACAACTGAAGGTAGAAATGCATCTAGTATGGAGAGGTAGAAATGTGCTTCAGTGTCTTTTTTCTTTCTGACATCATTTTGAAATAGCAGAATATATTACCTTCATTCCAATTAATGTCATACATAGCTATTCCTCAATAGATTTTCTGTTCACAATGACCTTTCTTTTTATTTGGCTCCGAATAAAATGTATCATTAGTTTGAAAACTTACCGACTTTTCACAACAGATGTATTTTAACCAGTTCTGTTTCACTTATAAATTTATAAATATATTCTGTTTACCTCTATTTATTATGTTGATGTTTCACATATGGCTTGTATTTGTGTAGAGTTCTAAGTTGGATATCAAGAAGTTGGTCTTCGAAATCTTTTTTATTGAAGACTTTTTTTCTGTAAAATGTACCTCTCAAAAAAATTAAATTGGTGAAACTTATGCTGGTAGCATATTTGCTATTGTATTAAATTTATTGGAAGTTGATGGTTTACTATGATTTTAGGTCTCTGGTTTCCATTATGACTGTAGGAATTTGGGTTACTTCATATCAGGAGCTCAGCTTCCTCATTTGTATCCTGGAAGGCTTGCCTACTTTCTTGGTTAGAATGTAATTTGAACATGGTAAAATATCAGGGAATTAATTCTTAAAAACCATTAAGCCTGATTTGTTTGGGCCTATTAATATATAACATGTTGTGAAGATATTAGTTTTTCTTTGCTAATTTAATCTGTGAAACAAATCAGGTTCATTCTTAAAAAGGATGTTTCAGTTATTTGAACATATTTGGAACCAATATGTGAAAAAGTTTATATTCTGTCAAGGAATGCCTTTATTTGCTTGTGATGCAGGGAAATATTTTTGAACAATATTTGTGAGTTGCCAGAAAATAAAAACTTATTTCTCTCTGCAAATAAACATTTGTAATTATTTTTCACATTGACATTAGGTTAATTTAGAAATTTCCATTGTCTTTTCTTTGTCTGATAAAACATTGGGGCTCTTATCCAGTTTTGTTCAGAAGCAAATAAATCAAAGCATCCTTTTCTGCTATATTTCTAATTAATTTTACAAAATGAAAATTAGAAGCAGCACACAATCCACACGTGTGAATGATCAGATTGAAACAGCACATTTTTGAAACTTGTAAATGAAAAATTGATTCTAAGATTGCAGGTAAATTATAGGTAGATTTCTCAGTGTTAGAAACAAAAAGAACATATTATTTTCCCTGGGGATAGTTGATAATTCCATTTGAACATCTGAGCCTCATTTTAAAGACAAACATGTAAAAATATCTTAAAATGGTGGAATTGGCATAAGTAAAATACCAGTAGTAGAATTAAAATGACAAATTAATTTCCAAAAGTTAATAGATCATGTATGTGGGAAAGGGCTAGATTTACATAGGAGTAGAATTTAAATTTAGGACTACACTTAGCAAAGTGACACTGGGAAGTGAAGCTCAGGTAGTAATGTTGGACATTAATTGAATGCATACAAGTAGACAGTTTCTGCTTCCACTTCTTGATATATTTGGAAGGATATGGAATGATGACCCAACAGTAGAAGGATGAGGAAAAGCTTCATAAAGATAGTGATATTTGCTAAGTGTGATTGTTGAAATATGAAGTGAGACAATTTGGCAATTTTTCTGATGTGGCTCCTGGATTCGGTTTTCTTTATAACAACCTTACGGCCATAGGACTTTGTATTTATTTTTAAATATTGTATGGATAACAATGATTATTACTCAAAACTAAAAACGTAGATGATTATCCACATTTCTGTCTTCTAATCCATCGACTTATAATTTTTAACTTTCCTTTCTATTACATATTCACATACCTGCATAATCTTTTGTAGTTGTAATTTTAATAGTGTGTTCATGTAAAATTAACTTATAGGCTAATTTAGCACACATAAGCATACCTACAAAATACAGTAAAACAAAAATTTCAAAATGCAAAATTTTATCATAAGACATTCAGTATTTATAAAGTAATTACTGTATTGTTCAGAGCTGTTATTGTATTTAATTGAATTCTTCATTCTGGAGAAAAATCTTTGAGAAAGTATTTCAGTTCAAAATGTTAGTTTAGAAACAAATATCAGGCTAATTTTTCAGTTCATTATTTGGGTTAAATTAGTACAACCTATGAGGACAGAAAATACAGATATTCAAATAAACTAGTATCTAATGAGTGCCAGTGCAGTACCCACTGAAGCTGATGAGATACTCATGATTTCCAAGGGCTACTAAAACATCATTCACCAGCTGAACGTGCACCCTGATGGGTGTGTAATTGAAAGAAAAACTTTGATTTGCTGCTTGAATTATGGGAGAATCCCAAGATGCACGTTCCCTCAACTGCTTTTTAAGGAGAGTGGCCCAGAATTCCCTGCAAGGCTTTTGTTGAGTAGGGTGTGTGCAACCTTGCCTTCAAAACTGAATTGCCTGGGATCAAAGAGAAGGTATTGGCACTCTTTATCATTCTCTCATTAAGAACTATCAGTATGAAGGGGTACCAACTGTGAACTCTCAAGAGAGTGTGCATGTACCTCAGTATAGTCCTGAGACATTCAGAGAAGAGTAAAACATTGTTATTGTCTTCAGAGAACCTACAGTCTATTTGAGAAAGTAATTCAAGTTGGAATATATATAATAATAACCAAGGAAGGATATCAGAAGGTTATGTAAGGCAGAGAGAACTCACCACTCCTGGAGAAGCAGGAGACGCCTACTATAATAATAATCAAGGAAGGTTATAAGAAGGTTGTATAAGGCAGAAAAAGCTCACAACTCCTGGAGAAGTAGGAGACGCCTCACTGATAAAGTGGTTTTAGATTGGTAAGCTTTGAAGTTTGGTAGGTTTCTTGTCCACAAGGAACAGCAGATATTTGAAGAGTAAGATCATAAGATTATAACCTGGGGAGTCAGGAAAGTGGGAGTGTGAAAGCCCACCCTTTTAGAATGAGTAGCAAAACTCATTCTGGTCATGCTCCACTGTTTGCTTCTTGAACTCATGCCCTGTGTCTGCCCAGTTATTGGAAAAACGTTGGTTGGTTACTGTGGGCCAGGCATGGTACCACATGCTGGGGCATTTTCCTCTTGGAGCTGTGTTAATGACTTCCATAGTGTTGCCAGCAGCCCCTTTATCATCTGTAAGATACCGTCCAAACTCCTTTGCGTATCATGTAAGTAATTTTTTTCACAGTCTGGTCCCTCCCTTTCACTCTGACTTAATCTAATGCCAGCATTTCTCACACTGTATAGTTCAGATATGAGACTGAGCTAATTTTATTCTTCTAAGATATAATTTCATGCCATTTTGCCTTGTTCCCTATACTAACCTCTTCATATATGCAGTTTCCTCTACTTGAAATGCTCTTACTTTCCTTGTCTTCTCGGTAAACTCTCGATCAGCCTTCAAAACCCTTCTTGGGTATCATCCCTTTATGAAGAGTTCTCGAACAGTCCCCACACACTCATCTCCGGATAATACATTCCACACTGTATTCTAAGTATTTATTCCTGCCAGCGGAGAGAGTTTTATTCATTTTCTTATTTCTAATACTTATCATAGTGTCTGTCATTCAAATTATGTGAATTAAGAACCCCATTTCTAGAGTTAATCTGCTACCCTGAGCACATTATTTGGTTCATCCCTTGGCACCGGCATGCACTTCATGCTGTTGTCCTTTGCCTAATCCCCGTAAATTAGTGGTCAGTTCAGGAGCCGGGAACAGAGCCATGTCTTGACCCTTACTACCTGTTTGCTCAGAGCCTAACAGTCTTCCCAGCCTTTCCCAGTCCCACCTCTTCCCAGGAGGAAGACTCCTTTGCTGCACACCCTTGACTATGAGAGGAATCCTTCAAGCTGAAATTCTGAAAATAGACATGCCTACTTCTTAGAAAGCTCTGCTCCCCTCAGATGGGTCATCCTTAACAACCGTGACAGCCTAAATCAGTGCCAGCAATTTGGGCACACTTTCTCCTTTGCATGCTTTCAGCTTCTGACTTCAATAGGCATCTCCAATATTATAAAAGTCCCCCTAGTTTTTGTTCTCGTAGTTGCCTGTCTCCTTTTTCTTGCCAGTGGATGTTGCTGGGGAGCATTCAGGTAGCTTCACTAATCTGGTGTAATAGAAAAGTAATGAGAAATGGAGGCTGGAACGTATTGTGGAGGACTTCCCATTGAGGGGCAGACTGAGGAGTTTGTATCTGCGATGTTAGGCCTGACATTAGCCTCAGGTGCTTCCTCTTTCACCTGGTTCATTTGTCTGTCACTAGGTTTGGTTATCTCTTCTCAACTCAGGCACCCCAAATCCATCATCTCAACAATGCTCTTTCCGTGATCTTGGACAGTTCCCAAACTTGGGCCCATGTGATAATCCCCATTCTCTGCTTTCTCTGGTTCTGGATAGCTCATAGTTACAAGATTAAGTCATGTGGTCATCGTGATTAGATCTGCCACAAATGAGGTCTGGCTAATCAAGTCCCAAGTGGGGATTACTGCTTAGCAGACTATCTCACTTTGTAAAGCTGATTTGTACAGCCGAACTCCTGCCCTGCTCCTAATCCTTGCACAGTATGACTTCCTCCTGACTGAAACCTTGTCCTCTTCCTCTTTATCAGAGCACTGCTACATTGGGGAATGTGAATTTTGTTTTGGCATGCTTTACACTTTGATGGCACTTTTACTTTATATCTGGAAACATGCTCAAAATGCCACTGGCTTTTACATATCTCTTTTTTCATTGCTTTGTGGTACCTTGTATCTCTGCTTTTTTCAGTGACGAGCTTTCTAAATGGTAATCTACATTTGTGCTGTATATTTTCTTAGTGACTGGCACACAGCAGATATTTGTTAAATTGTTAATTTATTTTTTAACCCTTGCAATAAAAAAGCAAGGGTTTTGTTTCTGCTTTACTGAAACTGTCATTTACACTGTCAGATTTTTGTTTGTTTTGGTTTTTGTTTTAGTTTGAAAAACCAAGCAGCTTTGCCTATCTTTATTATTGGTTTCTTTTTTTTTTTTTTCTTACTACAGTGGTCTTTGAAAATCTGGAGGCTTTGGACTTGGACATACCTGGATTTAAATAATAGCCTTGTTGAACTTGACATCCAGTTACTACTCTAAATATTTTAAAATATGTAACTCATCTTTCTTTTTAGACTGTAACGAGGGCTGGGATTGAATCTGGGTAGCAAGTAAATTTTTGTTCAATGAATGAATCAATATGTCAAAGAAAATTTTGTTTCATTTTACTCTGCAGTTAAAATTTCCATTTTTATATGTTTCCGTTCCACTAAGACTCACTTTTCCATCCCTCTTCCCTTTATCCCCAATTATTGTTCCACCCCCAGCTCAGTGAGAGGAGTCAGAGCATGCAATAGAGGAATGTGGCAGAAAGGCATGACTGTCTCCAGCCCACCCAAATCTTAATGTGAGTTCTGTGCTCTCCTTTTTGACCTTTGCTCTGCCTCTTCAGCCTTCTGCCTGTTGGTGTGCTTCAGTGTTTTTTGATCCCCACCATCTCAGATCATTTTATCTCTTCTTTCCTGATATACCTTTGTTTCTGTCTACTCTTGGCATCCTAAAAGCCAGCTTTATAGGTCTGGATGTGAGGTGGACATTCTTTTGCATGCATGGAGGAAGAGTGTTTTAGTTAGGACTTTTGAGGTTATAGAGAACAGAAATCCATATCTGATTAAGGTAGAAGGAGAAACTATTGGGAGGATTGAGAGGGGAAGGCAGGAATGCAGCTAGACTTCAGGAACCAAGGACTCAGCTTAGTTCTTCCCTCTTGTTTCAGTCTGGCTTTCTCTTTGTGGAAGGAATCATGGCTGCTGGCAATCCCGAAGGCTTACGGTTTTAACACGGAGAAATTCTGTATTTTCCCTATTGTACAAGGTCCAGGAAAGGGTGAGTTGGCCCTCACATTGACCCAGTGTGATTCAGTACCCACCCTTGGACCAGTCAAATAACCAGGGGGCATGAGGTCATATTAAAACTGTTGGGAAACTGCAGAGCACCTTCCAGAGAAGGATAAGGCAGGGTACTAGATAAACAGAGGCATCCTCTTCTAGGAGAAAGAGTGTTACATTTATAAAGAGACCACTGTATTTTAAAGAAGTTCTTACTGAACCTTTACATTTATCTTGGGAGATGGGTGGTGGTATCCTCATCCGTGAGGTAGTTGCATCCTCACCAGTATACTGGTTAGGGTATGTAAGCTTGTGGCAGTTAAGTGTCCAGGATCTTGAAAACTGGCATGTCTAGAATTTGAATCTAAGTCTGTTGGACTCCAAAGCCTATGTACTTTCTAATGTGTTAGTTGTCTACCATAACATTAGTTTAGGCTTATTTCTCATTCAACAGCATGTGCTAAGAGCCTTGTATGTTTTATTTCTGTGTGTATGCTTATAAAGGTGAGTAGAATGCATTGCCTTTCTAACCAAATTTTATAGGTTGGTATGGTAACCTGACATAAATATGCATAATTAAGCATATTAAGTACAGAAAGATATTATTATGGAAATAGGGAGAAACACCAGGAGCTTCAGAAAGGTTTCACAAAGAAAATAACATTGAGTAGGTATTTGCTAGGTGGATAAAAGGAGGAGGGACGTTATTCTTGGCAGAGTGGAATGTTAAGTGCAGTGGCACAGAGGTGAGAGCGTGGAGCATGTGGGGAGTCACCTATAGTTCAGGACTGTGGAACAAAGAGGTTGTGGGAAAAGTGAAGAGATGAGACCAGAAAGGGAATCAGGGGCCAGATTATGATAGCCTTTGTATCCTGGCTGAAGCATTTGAACTTCGTTGTATCATCAGTGGAAAACAGTTAAAGGATTTCTAAATAAGGGACCTACATGACCCAGTTAGTATTTAAGAAACTCTGGCTGAAGTGTGGACAGTGGATTAGAGGGAGAAAAGATAGAAAGTGGGGAAACCTATTAGAGAACTTTGCAAGGGCCTGCACTTGTTCAGAGGGACTAAATTTAGAACTGCTAAGGAGATAAAAAGTATAAAATATAATGATTAGTTAAATTTGAGAGAGCCAAGTCAGTTTAATATTGAGATTTTTCTTTCTGGAATCTTCTTCCTCTTCCTGCATTCCACTTCTCTCATTCACCAGGATTTCTACCTAGCTAACTGCTTGCTTGCTTGCTTGCTTTTTTCTTTCTTTCTCTCTCTCTCTCTCTCCCTCCCTCTCCCTCTCTCCTTCTCCCTCTCCCTCTGTCACACATGCACACACACACACACATTCTCACACTCACACTGAAGCACTCATTACTTCCCTGTAGTACTCATCATCCCTGGAATGACTCTCTGTGTTTGTCTTACTCCCTATATTGTAAACTCTGTAAGGACAGGGGTCTTGTCTGACATTTTTACTGTTGTTCCTAATACCTAGTAGCACACTGCTGGACATGTGGAGGTTGTTCATTGAATGCGTAGGACATGTGGAGTTTCAAATGAAGTGGAACTTCTGAGCAAAAGTGCTTAGTATGTATATAGATAAGATTGAAGACTTTGGAGCTTTCTCCATTTAGTGACAACTGAAGTCAAGGAGTAGATTGCCCACATAGAATACAGAGTGGGGAAAGAACTCTGAAGAATAGCAACATCAACAGCTGGTAGTAACAAGGTTACATACAGTTAAGGTCTGCGAGATGCAGTTGGAGGGTTAAAGGAATTAAGACATGGGAGGAGAGATTTAAGAAGGAGGGAGGGGAGATATGAAGTAAGGGAGAAGGAAGCAAGAGAAGGAAGTGCCAGCAATGCCAGATGCTGTAGAAGGTAACAAAAGATAAGGATGGAAAATTCTCCATTGGCTTTTGGCAGCTCAGAAACTGACTGCTTTAGTGAAGAGTTTCATTGGATATGTAGATCTGTGTGTTTCCTAGGGCAGCTGTAACAAAGTACCACAAGCTTAACTGACTTAAATTTATTGTCTCACAGTTATGGAGGCTAGAATTCTGACAGCAGGGTGTGCAGAGGGCCATGCTCTTTCCTAAGACTCTAAGGTAGGATCCTTATCTCTTTCTAGCTTTTTGGTATAATTTATCATTCTTTTCACTTTTTTTAAAGGTGATGGATGTGGACACACTGTACTAGGCCCTGAGAGTGGAACCCTTACATCCATAAACTACCCACAGACCTATCCCAACAGCACTGTTTGTGAATGGGAGATCCGTGTAAAGATGGGAGAGAGAGTTCGCATCAAATTTGGTGACTTTGACATTGAAGATTCTGATTCTTGTCACTTTAATTACTTGAGAATTTATAATGGAATTGGAGTCAGCAGAACTGAAATAGGTAGGACTTTTTTTTGTAAATGTACATGTAAATCCCAAATAATCTGCTTTTCTTTCATTCCTAGGCAAATACTGTGGTCTGGGGTTGCAAATGAACCATTCAATTGAATCAAAAGGCAATGAAATCACATTGCTGTTCATGAGTGGAATCCATGTTTCTGGACGCGGATTTTTGGCCTCATACTCTGTTATAGATAAACAAGGTAATTTTCACCTTTTGCAATGGTTCCTACAGATGGAATCAGTTTTTTATTTTTGTTTTTCTAGATCTAATTACTTGTTTGGACACTGCATCCAATTTTTTGGAACCTGAGTTCAGGTATGATTATATTTGTGACTTTTTTTTTTTTTTATGTAACCTTTTGCTTGTTTTCATTTCTCAGTAAGTACTGCCCAGCTGGTTGTCTGCTTCCTTTTGCTGAGATATCTGGAACAATTCCTCATGGATATAGAGATGTAAGCCAGATATAAACTTATTTGAAAATTGTAAAAATGAATCTTTTCTTTTCCCTTCCTTAAGTCCTCGCCATTGTGCATGGCTGGTGTGCATGCAGGAGTAGTGTCAAACACGTTGGGCGGCCAAATCAGTGTTGTAATTAGTAAAGGTATCCCCTATTATGAAAGTTCTTTGGCTAACAACGTCACATCTGTGGTGTAAGTATATATGCAATTTAAAAAATATATGCGTATCACCAAAAAAAACCCTTCTCTCTTTCAGGGGACACTTATCTACAAGTCTTTTTACATTTAAGACAAGTGGTAAGCCTTTTATGGACTTTATAATTTTTTATGGAAACCAAATTTAGTCTTTTCTTTGTTTCAGGATGTTATGGAACACTGGGGATGGAGTCTGGTGTGATCGCGGATCCTCAAATAACAGCATCATCTGTGCTGGAGTGGACTGACCACACAGGGCAAGAGAACAGTTGGAAACCCAAAAAAGCCAGGCTGAAAAAACCTGGACCGCCTTGGGCTGCTTTTGCCACTGATGAATACCAGTGGTTACAAATAGATTTGAATAAGGAAAAGAAAATAACAGGTTAAGAGACAAAAATTTTCTAAAGCAATTTGTGCATTAATGAAAGCAACTCTTCATTCCCCAGGCATTATAACCACTGGATCCACCATGGTGGAGCACAATTACTATGTGTCTGCCTACAGAATCCTGTACAGTGATGATGGGCAGAAATGGACTGTGTACAGAGAGCCTGGTGTGGAGCAAGATAAGGTAAAATGATTACCAAGGTATTTTTAAAAAACTGAAGTACCAATTTTTTGTTGTTTTTTTAAAGATATTTCAAGGAAACAAAGATTATCACCAGGATGTGCGTAATAACTTTTTGCCACCAATTATTGCACGTTTTATTAGAGTGAATCCTACCCAATGGCAGCAGAAAATTGCCATGAAAATGGAGCTGCTCGGATGTCAGTTTATTCCTAAAGGTAAAGAGACAGTTCGTTTAAGATATGTTTTTAATGTTTAAATTTTTCTAAACCATTTTTCAAGGTCGTCCTCCAAAACTTACTCAACCTCCACCTCCTCGGAACAGCAATGACCTCAAAAACACTACAGCCCCTCCAAAAATAGCCAAAGGTATGCCTGTTTTTAATGTGAGAATTTGATATAAAAGTAAAGAGCTTTTGAAACTTTTTTAAAGGTCGTGCCCCAAAATTTACGCAACCACTACAACCTCGCAGTAGCAATGAATTTCCTGCACAGACAGAACAAACAACTGCCAGTCCTGATATCAGAAATACTACCGTAACTCCAAATGTAACCAAAGGTATGCAAACATGGAAATGAACGCCTAGTACATTGTTTGTCTGTTTTTGTCTTTGTAACTTCAGATGTAGCGCTGGCTGCAGTTCTTGTCCCTGTGCTGGTCATGGTCCTCACTACTCTCATTCTCATATTAGTGTGTGCTTGGCACTGGAGAAACAGGTTAGTACATAACTAGTTCACCTGAGTCCAAATGTTTGCTAACTTCTCTTCTGTATTTTTCCAGAAAGAAAAAAACTGAAGGCACCTATGACTTACCTTACTGGGACCGGGCAGGTAACTCACGTGGTCTTTGCATCTCATTTCTAAATGGTCTCTTTGGCTTGCCGTCACAATGAAGGTTGGTGGAAAGGAATGAAGCAGTTTCTTCCTGCAAAAGCAGTGGACCATGAGGAAACCCCAGTTCGCTATAGCAGCAGCGAAGTTAATCACCTGAGTCCAAGAGAAGTCACCACAGTGCTGCAGGCTGACTCTGCAGGTAACTATGTTGCAGCCTTCTGGTACCAGGCAATGACTTTTCTGTTGTTTTGTGATATCCACAGAGTATGCTCAGCCACTGGTAGGAGGAATTGTTGGTACACTTCATCAAAGATCTACCTTTAAACCAGAAGAAGGAAAAGAAGCAGGCTATGCAGACCTAGATCCTTACAACTCACCAGGGCAGGAAGTTTATCATGCCTATGCTGAACCACTCCCAATTACGGGGCCTGAGTATGCAACCCCAATCATCATGGACATGTCAGGGCACCCCACAACTTCAGTTGGTCAGCCCTCCACATCCACTTTCAAGGCTACGGGGAACCAACCTCCCCCACTAGTGGGAACTTACAATACACTTCTCTCCAGGACTGACAGCTGCTCCTCAGCCCAGGCCCAGTATGATACCCCGAAAGCTGGGAAGCCAGGTCTACCTGCCCCAGACGAATTGGTGTACCAGGTGCCACAGAGCACACAAGAAGTATCAGGAGCAGGAAGGGATGGGGAATGTGATGTTTTTAAAGAAATCCTTTGAAGATGATGCTGCTTTTTACAAAGCATCGTTTTAAAGCACATGGCCTTTTTTTTTTAATTATTAGTGGTAGTAATATATAGAATGTATTACATAACTGTCACTGAAGTGGTTGGGGAAAATGTGGTGACTGAGGTACAGGAAACTACTAATCTTGCCATCTTGCTTTAAGGTGTTATGGTGGCACAGTTACTGCTCGCCTGTTAAATTTCAAATGTCCTGTTTGATACTACTGTAGAACACTATTTTTAATACAGAAAAAGCTCCCTATAATGCACTTCAGAGAAATTAAAAATCACAGAGTATTTATTACCAATGCTGCAGGTACATTAATGAACTCGAGATGGCTCTGTAAGCCTGACTGGCAATAACGCACGGTACTGTTCTTGAAATACCTAATGGCTTGAAATTCTAGTCTGTTTGTGAAAGATGGGTACTATCATGATTTCCTCTTCTATTCCTATATTCTTTTCTGGATTTTTTTTAATAATTAGTGATATAAGCATTGTTTTTATTGCAGCCATATCCACTTATCCATCTTAAGATCTGTAGCTGGGATTTTCTGACTTGTAATGAGCAGGGGGATTGCTTTTTCACTTTGTGACACTCTTTAGAGCTTTAATGCTTCACAGTATATGGCCTGGTCTCATCCTTGCGTGTTCCACTTGAGGCCCTTTGGTGTCTTGCCCCATTCTTGTGTTTATAAAATGTTTGAGTATTTCTGATGAGTGATGCTTGCCTTAGTCTCATGAATTCAGATCCCTTCATGTCCTTTAAGTATGCTCCTCAATGTGTAAACAGGAACAACTTTATGATTTGAAAGCTTTAAAGGAGATTCTTCTCCCACCCCCAACTTTATTTGCAATGGGATTTTTCCTAGGAGAGTTATGAAAAGTTGAAGGCTTCTAAGGGAATACTGTAAACATGACCCACTTATATTTATCACAGTGAAAGGCAAAATTATTCACTCAGAAGTAATATAAATTACCTCTTTAAAAAGTAACCAGAATTTGTCCTTTTTGGTTTTATACATTCACAAACATATACATTTTTCTTGAGTCTCAAGGTATTTTATATTTTTAGTCAGAAAAAATAATTTTTCATTTCAGTTTTCCATAAACTGTTACACAAAATATAAACCTAACGTGTATTTTTCAGGACTGCGTGATCGTGCACTTTGTGTGGTAAGAGGTTTGAGTAGTCCTATATGTCACCTAGGGAACAGACATTATAGCTTACTAGCAAATGAATATTCATGCCTTGTTTTTGATACCTCCTGGCAGCTTCCATGTCACCACTTGTTCATACCTGCCCAGAGCTAGTTTTAGACATGGCAAAATAGAAATCATCTGTAATTTATTAGCTAACAATGTAAAACCATCTTTTAAAGCCTTCAGACTGTCAAGACGACATGAGCAGCTCACCATATGATAAAAATACATAAATTTGACATTCCCTCTTCCATAAACCTTTGTTTGTAGATTTAATGTTGAACAGTACTTTTCCATAAAGTTCTAGTCACTTCTGTTGGCCTGAGCCACCAGATTATGATGTTGCCAGAATTCACTCAATTTGAATAAAGATGAACAGTATTTGTTTTCTTGTTTCCATGAATTATATCAGTATTCTAAAACATCGCTTCAGAAAGAGAACTGTTTATTTCTGCAGGCTTCCTGTCCTTTTGTGGTATGGTTTTTTGGCCTTATTTTCACTGGCTTTTCCTTCTCCAAACTTTGAGGCGTGATTTCATTCATTGAAGAATCAATACATATTTTGTTTCAAAATGTTTGAAACAAAAGACATAGATGGTAGACTTTTATTAAAACATATATGGATGTGGAAAGCACATATATTAATGCAGTCATCCCTTTTCAGGTGGGAAGAGAGCAAACCAGTTGATTTTTTAATTCATCCTTAGTACACAGAGAATATACTTTTCCTCAAGTAATATACCTGTTTGAAGCTTTAAGAGAGATGTTTTTGGTAACTATTTCATTTTCCCAAAGAAGTTTGCTATTCTTGTGTTAATTGTGTATACCTGATTGTTTTTTCCTGGAGGTTTTTGTTGTTGTTGTTTAGTTTTGGGTTTTTTTTTTTTTAAGAGGGGCAAGTGTTTTCTGAAATGATGCATATTTTAAGACTCGATTCATATTGCCACTGTGCTATCCTTGAACTACCAATAATTTTTATAAAATATCTAGTTTTTACTACTTTTATATAAACTTTACTTTCCAGATGAAGAGCTGAGCCTGATTCAAATGGTTTTTCTGCTTTATACTTCTTTTTAGTTCATTGGTTTTTATAGTAGAGGTTTTCTATTTTTTTTTTTTTTTTTTTTACTACATTTATATGTCTGATACATATACGGCTTTGGAGACAATCAAGTAACAACTGAAAATGTGAAAGTAACCATATCTGACAAAATTCCCTTGAATTTTTATCCTTTGCTTGCAACATTTAAGACTCAAAGTCACTGGTATATTGGATTAAGTTTTTTCCTGTTAATGCAATTATAGAAATACATCGGAGACACAACAAATGTGGCCATTACAGGTTTCATAAAATTACACTGACTTGGCTGTTACTTGATCTTAGGAAACAGCACAGTTTAAGATATTGTGAATTCTGACTTATACTTTATTAAATGCTGTAAATCTAAATAGATCCTGTTGGATGTGATGGGTCTAGTCCAGTTTATTTAAGTTCATGTTTCACTGTTTGCACTTTGCATTGAACAATGGGTTTATTCGCTGATGTAAACGGTTCGAGTGAAGAATTAATGCAGTAAGTATGACAACACATACACACTTGCCTCTCCCCATCTCCAGAAGAGGGGAGCAGAGTCCGAGCTTATCTAAATATGAATGTGGCCACAAAGCTGTGGAAGGTGACAAAGCTTAAACACCTTTGCCCTGGCTCTGCATTGTCACCTAGAGAGCAAGAGGTCTATAGAAACATCATGTCACATGAAACGATTCTCTGCTTTTTGGTTCTGAACTTGAAGTCCCTAAACTGCAAAATCTAAGAGTTGGGTGGTTATTAAAATGCTTTTAAAGTCAACTGTGGCACCAATTCTAATGTAATCCAACTTGTGACTGTTTTTTTTTGTTTTGTTTTGTTTTTGTGTGTGTGTGTGTGGCACTGGGAAAAGTGGAAACAAACATGTATTGAAATACATATTGGAAATAAAAATGGTTTGAGCGTCAGTGATATTCTCCCAGAATGTACTTATCTTACCTCGGCATGTACTGTAGTCACTCAGTATTTGTATATGTTGCTAGAATTTAGATTGTAAAATAGTGAAATTTTAATGTGTTCATTTGTTTTTAATGTATATATGTCTTGCTCAGATTATTTGGTTTAAATAAAACAACCTTGAGGTTTGTAGCTTTTCCTTATACTATAAAATGCCAGATTCTTCTATTTTAACCTCACTAATTTATGGCCAATATTGTGCTTCCAGCAA